CTTTTTAATTGCAAGAATTTGGTCATTAAACATCCCTTTGACTGGATTGCGAGCACCTTGACAGCAGGGACTAACAGTGGAACTTTCTGGAGACTTAAGGAATGTCTGTTGAATCCTGATGCAAGCTTTCTCACCTTCCTGTGTTCTCTCATTGCTTCCTCATCCTGTCCAGCCGTCCGTCCACCCGTCGCAAGCCTAACCCCAGTCAATAACCACTGTTTACAACACTTTCTTTGTACCCTTCTTATAGTGCTTATTACATTGTTTTGAATACTAAATGAATATATAGTGCGTCGTTGTGTTTAACATTTAGGACATAACCACTCATAATGTTACAGTTAAAAAAATAGTTTTGTGCATTCCTCTAGGGCCGAACTGTGCCGTACTTCTGGTTTCACTGTACAGTGTCTACAAAGCACAGTGTCAAAGACAGAGCTCGGGATGAGAACTGGGCTAAGGCGCGCCCCGAACTCCCCAAACCCTATTATTCAGGGCCCGGAGAGGTGCGGGCTCCGAAGGTGTGGAGAGCGAAACACGCAGAGCAGTGATTCCACTCATCAGTCACACAGTAAGACGGGACAGCCCCATCTCGCAGTTTTTCATTATTCAACACAGAGCCCAACGCGCACGCAACAGATCCGCGCGCAGGGCTGTTTGGAGGCGCTTGGGGCGCACAATCTGGGGCAGGCGGAACCTTAGTCCTCAGCCTCGCGTTTCCCGCGACTCCGCTCTCACCGCTACACTACCACACAAACGGCCTCCTTCCCCCACCCCCGGGGGCCCATCCCGGTGGCGGGCTCCGGAGCTCGGGACTGCTAATTTCAGCGAAACGATTAAAAGACGCCCCTACAGCTGACGGCACTTTCTCTCCTCCGGCAGGGAAGGACGTCCAGCGTAGCGTCGCCCGCGCTTCCCCGCCGGCGCAGAGCAGGCCTCACAGAATCGCACGCCGCTGGCACGCACGCCGCCCCGCCCCCACGGCCCAGCGCCAGCCGCGCCCCGCGCTCGCACGCATCCCGGCCTCACTGCCCCTCGACTCCTGTTCCGTTGGAGGGGCCTGAGGCGAGCCTGAGCGCGCTGTTGGCCGGAGGGAAGCCGGAGGAGACCGGGTCGACTGGGCAGAGCGGCAGAGGGTCGAGGAGCCTGCTCTGCACGCCCAGGGAGTAGAAGTGGGCAGGGAGCAGGGTCACGTGAGGGAGCGCGCCGCGACTGAGCTTGGGTCCGACTGGAGCTCAGGCTCGCGACCCAGACTGGTGGGCCAGGCCTCCAAGCCGGCCTTACACCCAATCCAAGGAGGACAGACCGGACACAGAGGGACGGAGCGAGCAAGGAGACATGGCTTCATCATTCCTGCCCGCGGGGGCCATCACCGGCGACAGCGGTGGAGAGCTGAGCTCAGGGGACGACTCCGGGGAGGTGGAGTTCCCCCATAGCCCTGAGATCGAGGAGACCAGTTGCCTGGCCGAGCTGTTTGAGAAGGCTGCCGCGCACCTGCAAGGCCTGATTCAGGTGGCCAGCAGGGAGCAGCTCTTGTACCTGTATGCCAGGTACAAACAGGTAAAGTAGCAGGGAGAGGGTGGATGGGGGAGAATAAGTTCTTGATTTTCCTTCCCTCATTTAGGTCAAAGTTGGAAATTGTAATACTCCTAAACCAAGCTTCTTTGATTTTGAAGGAAAGCAAAAATGGTAAGAAATTCCTGGAATCTTTAATGAGGTTGTGACAGGCCATTTTGGATATTCCATATTGTAGGGAAGCTTGGAAAGCACTTGGTGATTCAAGCCCCAGCCAAGCAATGCAGGAATATATCGCAGTAGTTAAAAAACTAGATCCAGGTTGGAATCCTCAGGTAAGACTTAATGATTATAAATAATACTTTCCCTTTTTTTCACTTTTTTTTCTCCTTCCCACAGATACCAGAGAAGAAAGGAAAAGAAGCAAATACAGGTTTTGGTGGGCCAGTTATTAGTTCTCTATATCATGAAGAAACCATCAGGTAATTTCTCTTCTGATCTTTGATAATAGAAAGTAAAAAAAGACCTTTCTTTTTTTTATTCTAGGGAAGAAGACAAAAATATATTTGATTACTGCAGGGAAAACAACATTGACCATATAACCAAAGCCATCAAATCGAAAAATGTGGATGTGAATGTGAAAGATGAAGAGGTATGAAAAACATGCCCTGTTAATTATTTTCCATAACAAATTCATTTATCTTCTGTGTTTTTAGGGTAGGGCTCTACTTCACTGGGCCTGTGATCGAGGACATAAGGAACTAGTCACAGTGTTGCTGCAACATAGAGCTGACATTAACTGTCAGGTAAGAGTGATAAAGAAGAGCTTTTATTTTTTCTTCTAAAATGTATTATTTGTTTCTTTTATAGGACAATGAAGGCCAAACAGCTCTACATTATGGTAAGAAGTTTCTAAATTATTAAGTAATCATACTTGTTTTCATATTTGTCAATTTTCCTTTCAGCCTCTGCCTGTGAGTTTCTGGATATTGTAGAGCTGCTGCTCCAGTCTGGTGCTGACCCCACTCTCCGAGACCAGGATGGCTGCCTGCCAGAGGAGGTGACAGGCTGCAAAACAGTTTCTTTGGTGCTGCAGCGGCACACAACTGGCAAGGCTTAATCAAAAGACTGGAAAACTGCAGTCTGTAATAGCATAAGGCTTCCATTATGAAAGAAAACTACAAAAATAATACTTCTTTTCCACCCGTCTTTGGTATGTATTGGCTAATAAAATCAGTTCTGTGGTATGCCACTTTTTTTTTTTTTTTTTTTTTGAGACAGGGTCTCGCTATGTCACCCAGGCTGAAGTGCAGTGGTATGATCATGGTTCACTACAGCCTCAACCTCCTGGGCTCAAGGAATCCTCCCACCTCAGCCTCCTGTGTAGCTGAGATAGCTGGGACTACAGGTGCGTGCCACCACACCCCACTAATTTTTGTACTTTCATTTCTTTTTTCCTTTTGTGATTTTAGCTGAGTAGAATCCTGGGCCCAAGGGGAAAGGACAGGAAAGCAATGGAACACCGACTGCGGAGCTTCCATTTGTTCTCCTGAGTGAGTCTTGCTTACTTCTTTCTGGCTAGTGATATCTTTCCTTTATTCTTTAAGCAGCTGTCTTTTTGGAAAACCACTGTCAGAAAGAAAATCAGACTGCTCAGGTGCCAGTCTCCAGTGACCAAACTAAAATAAGGGGGTTGTTGTTGCGGGGACCAGATCTTCTCTCCTTTGTGAGCTGCAGCCATTTTATAATCCCAAAAAGTTATTACTAGGTTAGCATTGTGGTGGAAGCTGTGTACACTAGAGGATAAAGTGGAAGCGGTCCAATGAACCTGCTATACTCAAAAACAGTTGATAGTATGTTGAAAAGAAAGATGCAACATAGGCTGGTGATGAGGGGCTGAGAATGGAAGACAAGTTAGGCTACCCAAAAACATGGTATATAGTGCATAAACTAGCCAAAATTCTCATGCCCATTACCAGTGCCTCAGCAATGAGTAACCAAGTTTAGGAGCAACAGAGCCCTTCCTAGCCACATTGTGAATTTCCCTAACCACCACCCAAGAGACTGGGCTAGTGAAGAAAAAAAGACCTTATGTACAGCACCTTCTGTATTCCCCTACCAATATCTTCACTCCCATTTGAACTTCTCATCTTCTCCACCCTTCCTTGGTATATAACCCAGTAAGATCTCTTGCCTTTCTCAGCCTAATAAAGCACTTAACGCGGGAGATGATTTTGGCAAAGGGTCATGACTCTCCTTGATAGCAGAGGGGGTCTCCACTAAAAGACCTTTAATCCCTCCAAGAATCCCACTGGGCATTCTGCCTGGGAGGTACTAACTTTCCGGTTTAAGTGGGTAGACTTTAGGGGACAAAGCAGTTGTAGGACTTAGGTTAAGTCACAACAACCCAGTGGCAGCATTAGAGAACTCAGAGGTCCAGAGCCCAACCTCCTGCTTTGTACCTAAGTAAATTGTTCTATGTAGTGCATTTTTTTTTTTAAGTTTTCTCTATCCAGGAAAGGAGAAAAAACAAAGGGGGAGAGGGAAATGCCACACACACAATAAGGTGGCAGAGAAGTTGGCACTGCTACTGTCTAAGGAGTCTCAGAATATTTCACCAAGTATTCCAGGATAACTAATAGCTAAACATGTGATGAATGAGATTTCCTTGCCCACTCTCCCTAACAAGACTCTATGAGCACCGTCCAGTAGAGCCATCTGCAATGATAGAACTGTTTTATATCAGTGTCGTCCAAATACAGTAGCCACTGGTCACATGAAGCTGTTGAGCACCTAAAATGTGTCTAGTGTAAGGAACTAAACTTTTAGTTTTATTTAATACTAATTTAAATTTAAATAGCCATGTGTGGCTAGTAGCTACCATATTGGACAGTGCCACTGCTTTGGATCTTCTCTTCAGCCAAACAAAACTAATGACTAGTGGGGAAAAGAAACACGCTGTAGTTTTTCCACAGTGGAATCCCAGCTGTAAAGAAATGCTATGACTTTTTTTTTTTTTAATGTAATGAAAAAGTCCCTGTTGCTGTTTCCATTCCAGCTAAACTTAGGGTCTGCACACTAATAAAGACTCCTGCAGAGAAAACAAACCTAAATGGAGATTCTCCTGGAAAATGTTTGTCCAGGAGCCCTGATGACTCTGATGAGGTGTTTCTGTCCCTCTGTAAATATAGACATTTGCATATACTTTCTCTAGAAAGAAAAATGTATGAGTGTGAAGGACTTTTAAAATGCTACTGGACAGGCCGGGCATGGTGGCTCACACCTGTAATTCCAGCACTTTGGGAGGCCCAGGTGGGCGGATCACTTGAGGTCAGGAGTTCGAGACCAGCCTGGCCAACGTGGCAAAACCCCGTCTCTACTAAAAATACAAAAAATTAGCCAGGCGTGTTTGCGCATGCCTGTAATCCCACGTACTCTGGAGGCTGAGGCACGAAAATCACTCGAACCCAGGAAGCAGAGGTTGCAGTGAGCTGAGATCACACCACTGCACTCCAGCCTGGGCAACAGCGCAAGACTCTGTCTCAAAAAAAAATTTTAAAAATGCCACTGAACAAACAGGAACTAAAAGTTATATGGTCAACATTTCTACTGCTCATTTCCTAAGTCTGGGGGCAGAGGATCGTGCCCAGGAAATGACTATTAGAAAAACCAGGGAACTTCCTCTAATCAGTCCTTTATTGAGTGGTTCTGGTATTTCATGGCTCTAAGTATAATAGTTCTGGCATTCAGAGTTGTATATTTGGTTTCCTTCTGATGATAAAAGGAAAGGACCTCACATCACTCAGTTTTTATTCTATTTATGTCAAGAGAAAAAACTTCCAGCAAACCAAATGAAAAGCAAGACACATCAGCATCTAAAGAATTTCCATATTTATTTTACATAATTTTACCGTACACATCTCATGCCAACACACAGGAGGCATATACAAACAAACGCACCAGCTTCTGTTTTCCAAAGTCATATGGCAATAAATAAGGATGGGTGGGTCTTTTTTTTTTCTTTTTTTCTTTTTTTTCCCCAGGAAACGAGACTTCATTTCTCTTTAACTGTACAAAATTTACATTGTGAAGGATGAGGGCAACGATCCAGAGCTGAGGGGATCTGGGGCTTTGAGGTCTGATTGCAAGCTCAGAGCAACTTCTGGAATCCCGCAGCCCTGAACCTGCTTGTTTGGCCGAACACAGTCCTCAAGTGGGAAAGTTGGTGTGATTCTTGCCTCTCGGTGGGCAATAGATGAGAGTGGGGGTGTCCTTCCTCTGTTCACCTGTGCTCTGCCTCCCTAAGCAAAGGAATGCTTGGTGCACCTCCCAAACCTGCAGCTGTCTCCTTACCAGAGCTAGCAGCATGAAACTGTGCTTTTAGTGTGGTCCTACCAAGCAGAGTGTGGATGGGATGGCTTTGCTGAGCTCTCTCTTTTTGGCTCCAGTCACTCACTGTTTAGAACAGTTGGAGCAACTACTGCAAAAAGGGCCAATTGACCAATCCAAGAAAGAAGAGAGCCAGTGATGTGCTTTTCATTTAGCTTTCAGCATGCCCAGAGCCCTTCAGCAGCAGGCAATAAAACAAAACTCATTTCCGCTTAATTGAATTTTTCTTCATCTCACGGTTTCCAATTTTTAAAGTGCAGTGTTTAAAAATGAGCCTCCTCAGGCCTTCCAGACCCTGCTGGCTGGGGAGGTATGGTCATTATTTTCATGGTTATAACCAAGTTGTCAGTCGTGGCACGTGGAAGTGTAGGTGCAGAGAGTGGACTGTCATACAACACACAGCCTTTGCTCATCAGAAGCCTTGAGCCCCCTCCTGTAAAGAGGCAGTTGGAAATCACCAGTTTGAGCTTCTGAGATAGGAATGTCTTTTGTTTTACAGATTTCTTACACTTCCTTGCAAAGTGAGTTTAATGATGAAGATCTAATGGCCCAATTATCTTACTAGGTTTCATGTTTTACACTGCCCCCCCCCAAAAAAAGTTTAAGGACACTGCCAAATGGTTTTCTTGTGGCTTAATTTTTTCCTCTTTCCCTGATGTTTCACAGTATTCATTTGCAGGAACAGTGTTATCAATGATAGTTGATCTTTATTTTACGTTATATTCATAACTGTCAGATGAGACAAGAAAGAGAAAGCACAAAGACTGAGAGGAATTTGCCTGAGGTTGCATAGCAAGTCCTTGAAGGGCCAAGAACCTGACTCCCAACACTGATTTACCCATCGGGCCAGCTTCTTAGCCCTTAAATCTGGTATTTCCTCCATGGTTTCATTACGTTCCAACAAACAGAGATTCCTCCATAGCCCCTCAGTTTCCATTTTGCTTATACCAGTTACCACTGGAACTTGGGGTTTTAACTAATTTGCTCCTGGATTCAAGAGCTTCCTACTCTAAAGTCGACCAGCCAGGCACTGCAGATAATGGTTGCCTCTAGAAGGTCTCATTTCATTTTTAAAATTCATCCATGTCATTTTAGCAAGGGGGGAAACAGCTACCATGTAGCACCTTATACCCCATAATAGACTTCCAAGCAACAGAGGAGTGCCTCTAAGAGAAGCTAAAAGTAATGAATGCCCGGCTTTTCTCCATTTCCAAACCCCAGAAGAGTCCTGTCATGCAATGGCTCATTAGTGGCACCAGCCCACCCATAATGCTAACCCAACCTGTAGGGAGATCCATTTAAAATCTTAGACCTACTGTGGCTGTGCTTCTAAACAGGCAGCAGTGTTTGCTGCTTTCTGGGGAGGTGGCTCTGGAAAACAAAGCTCTCCTGGTTTTCAGGCCAGTGCTCTCAAGGGTTTTTCCAGCTAACCAGCCCTACTGATGCCAAAGAACTATTGACCTCGTCAACTGCTCACTGAGTTCCTCAAGAGATTTATTATATTATTAGTATAAATGAGGAAGGCCTCTCCTTCCACTATTGAACTGGGAATTAGTATGATTAACTTACAAAAACTGGTCAACTTACTTACAGTGATCTTAAACAGTGCTACACAGAGGAGGATGCCCCCCCCCCTTTTAAAAAGCCTGCTCTCCCCCACACTATACTCACCAAAAACTTCAAGGGCCTCTGAAATCCCATGAGTTGCTAAGCCAAATAGTCAACCTGCAACAGTGATCTGGGTGGGCAGCTTTTCATCTGGTTCATTGCCCAGCAGAGCCTTTTCTCCTGTGTATTTTAAGCAGCCTGCTAAGAAGGGTGTATTTAAAAAGCCATCCTCCAAAAAGACGACTGCATTTTCCTTTCCTCACATGGCATTTGTGTCTTCCTCCCCACCCCAGTGTTCATGATTGGAGAATTCCCAATAGCACAGAATTGGCTAGGATTAACACAACATCATCCATAAACATGGAACCTCAAGAGAAGTGTCTATGTTTGCAGACTTCTCAAGCAAAAATCATGACCACTGCAGCACACCAAAAAACGAGGGTACGCTATAAAATTGGTCAGAGAAGAGGGCCCGAAGGCTGATCCCGGAATTTACTGTTTTAAAGAACTTACTTAATTGAACTTAGTTTAGTCCTGGAAAAGGGCTTACAAAAGATGTAGCAGTCCAAGAGGAACTGTGTATTCTTCCTTTAGTCTGCCTATGACATGCCTAAGTCTTTGCAGTCCTCAAAAGGTGACCAACCATTCGTAGAAGGAAGGGTCCTTAGGGTCTCTGGCCCCATCACTTCATGTGATAGGCAATGCCTTCTCACCCTTTCCTACTCTGCTGATCTCATTTAAGAGAATGGGAGGCCAGAAGAAGCAAACACAGCTTCCCAGAGGGACAGGAATAAATTCCAGCTGGCTAAATTCCAGTTTGCACATGGAGAGCTTCCTGATGGTAGATGGGTGCACAAGGTGGGTGGGAGCTGCAGCACCATTCAGGACAGCGTTTCCCACAGCAGTGCAGTCTGTCGCAGGAGTGGCAACTCGTAAAGCGGGGGTTGGCCTTGCTCTGGCCTCAGGCTTAGTGATTTGCTACTGCAAACCTGCACAACGGGGAGTCCCTGCACCACCACTGGCCAGAGAGTTCTGGCTTTCTGACCATGGGACTGCAGCCCAAGGCATGGCAGGTGTCCAGCCAGCAATCCAGAGAGATGCAGCCCAAGAACCACTTAGAACCCTTTGGACAATTTTAGGGCTGCTCCCTAAATTACTCTTCCCAACCAAGGTAGGCCAAAAAAAAATTGCTGGTTCCTGGAAATGACCAAAACTGTCCTCCAATTGAGTCAGCTAGGACAGCAGAGAAAGCTTTCAGAGGGGTAGACTTGCAAGCTCATCTAAACCAACTCCTTCAAAACAGACTCCAAATATTTCACCCTACAAGGGATGGGGAACTCTGGAAGACTGGCATCAGCCGATATGGCTGAACAGACTGCAGGTTTGGAATCCAAATGTGTCTACAAATGTTCACTGATTGATTGTCATTTTGTTCTCCCCACATTTTAGTTTTGCTCATTTTACAGCCCACAGCCTGTCTTGTGGAATAAATGATACAAGCAATTGAAGAAGGCACACTGTGCACCAAGGGGACGACTCAGGCAATCTGCAGCGGTGGTCCAGGGCTACTCAGCTCAGCCTCAGTCACCTGCAATGAAAACCACCTCTTGCCATCAGAGTCAATGATATAGATGGGACACTTAAAAACCAAAACAGGTTCATATTCTCTGGTTTGTAGGAAAGAATTCATATCTTCACAGCAAAAATAAAAAAGGAGGGGGCATGTTTTTAATATCAAACTGGCCATCAAAGTGTTCACTGACCTTTAATAACTGATCTTTTCATTTTGAAATATAGGGTTCAATAAGGATGGTCCAGAAATCACTTTTATTTTACTCAAGGGCTGTGAGGCCTCTACCTTAGGAGTCTCAGTTCTGGTGAGAGCAGTGTTTTGGGAGGCATTGTGTGAGACACACCAGTTGGAGCAAAGTTCCCAAAGGCCAAGGGGGCCTATCACAGTCACCTTGTGCTACCAAAGCACTGAGCAGCCAAGCCCCTAAGCAGAACAGCAGGGGAGAGACCCAACAAGCCAGTGTCCCTAGAGCTCTAGGCCATTACCCCCTGTGCTGTGTTCTGAGATGAGTCTGCTCTCCCACTGCTTCCCCAGGGAAACAATGCCCTAGTGTGGTCTCACAGCCTTCTAGGAATCAGCGGAGGACTTCCATTGAAAATAATGGAAATTCACATTGGCGTACTTTCGATCCTTAAAAGGCAAGTCTCTTTTGATCCTTGAAGATATTCTCTCAAGCCAGGGGGGCAGGTAGGGTGGGGAGGAGAGAAGTTTAAAAAGGAGGATGATCCATTTCATCGAGCCAAGAGCCTGGGCTAGTTGGAAAGTCGGGATAGCCTACACTGCTTCCTGTGGAGATGTCAGAGGTGGGTCCCCCAGCCATGGCTCTCAGCGTCTGGCTTACTCCCTGCCCTGCATGCGCAATGATGCCCAAATTACTGTCCACCGTGTAATCCAGCCCATTGAGCAAAGGAGCGTGGGATGGCAGGGACGATATGGAGGATGGAGACTGGGGGATTCCATAGGGGCTCCCATCCCTCAAGTCCTGATAGGATTGTCCTGTCCCGTCCATGGAGAAGCTCCCATTCATTAACTGTCCGCCTGTAACGTCCCCCACGTTGCCATAAATCCTATTGGTGTGGCCAAGTTCTGAGAGAATTTGATCCTCTGTGGACAAAAGAACGGAGATTTATTGTCAGCTGCCAGGACTCTGATGGTCCCCTGCTCTTCACAACCTAGGAACACACATGACCAGGAAAGATGCCCAAGGATGGCAGCTGCCTTGCAGCCAAGCATGGGTCAGACACACCAATATGGCAGCCTGATATCCAGAGGCCAACCCAGGCCAAGGAGAAAAACAAGAAACACCTGCAAAGACTAAATTCCCAGGTCCCAGAAGGATGGACAAATGTTTGGTGAGCTCGTTGGTCCCTTGTGGCTCGTGTACTAATACTCTGGCTACACTGAGGAGGATGAATGCCTAAGGCTGGGTGGGTCAGATGTCTCCACATCACAAATGGAAACTACATGCTGACAACATTTACCCTGAAAGCTTTCAAGCTGAGAAAGGGCTTGGTTTAGTTGATTGGGAAGCAAGCAGGCCCATATGGTCAGGGAAGCTGAGGACCACTCTTAGACATCTGTACAAAATCCTTCTGGTCTATCTGGAAGAGAGGTTCAATATCAAAGGACTTGGTTTCTGTCTGTATTCAATAAGCTCTTCACTGGGGACAAAGAATTGACTTGATTAAGGCAAATGAACCTTCTTTTTTCTTAAAGAATTTCATTAAGGGGATCTAATGGAATCTTTGCCACTTGAAAGAATTTCTCTCTCCAACAGAGGTGAGCAGTTTTAGTCTTTGAGAAATTATTCCCAGAGAAACCAATGATAGGTCAGCCCAGGGACCCACCTGCACCCAACAGAAATGAGCTTAACAATCCAGTATGTTCTAGGTGTTGACTTCAACAGCCCAGATGAGATTGACTTTCCCAATCCTGCCAAGAAGCCTAAAAGGTGAGTATTAGTCCCATGAGCTGTCCCCAAGGCCTCACGGGCCCTGTGTTCTCAGAGGAGGCTGCCCTCTAGGGCTCAGCTGACCTCTGGGCTGAACTAGAGTCCTCCCAGGGCATCGTTGTCCTGGCAGGCAACTTGTTCCATCCTCTGTCCCACAAACTTCCTTTTCTATTTCCACCTGGGCCTCTGCACCAATCCCTAAATAAGGCCTCCCCAGACTAGACTTCAACACCCCATCCCTTCTGAGGCCTGCCCCCCATTCCCCTTATGAAAAAACATGGTGGGGGGAGCTCATGCTCTTTAAAGGGAGCAGGAAGATGAAGGCTCCACTCCATTGTCAAATGGCCATGAGTTAGCCTTTTCCCTATACCTGTCATCCCAAATGACCAGGGCCCTCTGCGGGAGCCACACGCTCCCTGTGGGAACGATCATGCCTTCCAGGTATACAAATGTGCCAGGCTTTCCCCAAGCACATCCACAGTTGGTTGTGTTCATTGATCCCCACAACGCAGTGAGATGGGCAAAGATATGGTATTCCTCTTGGGAATACTGGGGCTCAAGAGAAGTGAATCGATTTGACAGAGCTGCACTGGAAACCAGGTCTCTGATCGCCAGTTGAGTACTCTTCCCTTTCCCCCTCCGCAGAAGACCTTCCACATTTGAGAACTCAGTACCTGAGAACAGTTATGATTCTTTGCAAACAACCTGAGGATTCATAACATGCAGTAATTTACAATTTTGCTGATGCATGAATTTGAATATAGTGCATGCTGCAAAGCTTGTGTGCAGGGGACAGAATGAAGTGAGTGGTGGGGAAAGGGATTTCGGAAGTGAAGCCAGTTCCCCATCTCACATGCACTCACAGTACTGATTTCCCAGGAAAAAACCTGTGGAGCATGACCTCCCCACCACCAGGACTGGAGGAAGGGGTGGCTCTAGGGGACTATGGGAGTAGGCCAGTGTCCCAGCAAAGGGGACAAAGATGGGAGAGGGGCTAGGGGCACAAGGCTGGAACCCAGTCATCTGTTCATAGCTGTGTGGGCTGATGAGGGAGGCCCCAGTCAGCAGGAGGGGAGGGGAGACCTTGGGGCCACAGGACGGGGCCTGGCCCATCCCAGCTTCCAGACCTCAGCAATCTTGTTTCCTACTCCTGTCCCATGGTAAAGGGCCACTACCATTTCCCCCACCCTTCACTGCAAGTCTTAAGGAAAAGCCTGTGTTCAGGAGGGAGTTGCCAAGGCCTCAAGAAAGATCCCTCCTGAGTGCCAGGGATTACAGATTCCCAGGGGACTTTCCTAAGGCCTCGGCCTGGCCCCTCCAGCCCTGCTCACCTCGGAAGCTCAGCTCACTGTCACTAACCCCACAGTCCTCTGCAGAGCTCTCCTTCTCCTGCTTGCTGCTGCCCCGGCTCCTCTTGACGCTCTTATAGAACTGCCCCCAGCGGTGCCGCCCTGCATCCTTCTTCAGGCGTTTCTCTTTGGCCCTTCTGTTCTGAAACCAAACCTGCCACACAAGCACAAGGGACATACTCAGGGGGCGTCCACCACAAACCCAAAGCCCCCAGGACCCCCTAGGCGGGCGGCTGGAAGCAGACTGAAGCCTGAATGGAGCACAGGTCTGGGAGTGCGATGCGCCCCACCCCCTCTCCCCAGGTGGGCCTCAGAACTCTGTCTTCAGTTCTGGCAAAAGCCCTGGGGTCAAGCCCTGAGCCCAACCACCCGTGAGCTGATGTCACTCAGGATACCTTCCACCCCTGTCCCGGGCCTGGGATCCCCGGAGGGCACAGGAGTGCTGGCATCTCACCTGTACGACCCTCATGTCCAGGCCTGTCTCTGAGGACAGCTGCTCCCTCACGTGCCGGGCAGGCTTGGGGGAGTTCTTGTATGCATTCTTTAATGTCTCCAGCTGCTTGGCTGTGATGGTGGTCCGGGGCCGCTTAGCTCCAGCCTCTGAGTCATCTGCAAGGAAAAACCACTGCTTACTGGCTTCGGCCTATCTGCAGCAGCTGCGCCTCCTCCCACACCCTCCCTTCCATCCTTTCTGCACCTAAGCCTGCCTGCTGTAGGCAGGACAGCGCGAGGCACAGGGGACATCAGAGTGGAGAGGTCCCCACTCTCATGGCACTGACTCCTGCACCACGGGCCTTCCCAAGCCACTGAAAAGTGAGGACAGCAGTCCTTTCTCTGCTCAGCTCCCTGCCTCAACCCTCCCCTGCCAGCCCAGCTGCACAGAAGTCTCATCAGATTGAATGTACCCAATTCCACACGTCCCTGTCATGACAAACACTCTGCTCACACATCCTCATGAGTTCTTGCCAGAGCTGTGAAGGTGAACAGCCAGGTTGAAGTCATGTTCAAAGTCGCCCCAGATGCCCTCCCCTCTGTCTCATCAGGAGTCTCCCATTTCCCCACAGCCATGTCACCTTTGCCCTGGCGTCGCTGGGCTCACAGCCAGGGGTGAGCTTGCACACCCAACAGTGTCTAAGCAGGTTTCTAAACTATAGGTCAGAACCCACTCGTGGGCTGTAAAGTCACCTTAGTGGATCAAAACTAAAACAGGAAATCAGATGAAGAGAATGGGATGGAATGGCAAGATCATTTCATTAAACTTTAGTTTTTATTGTATAAATATGTGTACTGAGATGAAATGTAAAATGAGTTTTACTGTGGATTGTAGTCAAAATTTTTTGAGAAAACTAGTCTAAGGAATGTTCTGGGCAACACACTGACTGATCAACACAAAGTCCTAGACAGATTTTGAGTGAACAAGCTCAAGTTCCTGTTAGTTAAAGTCTGGTTTGTTCCATTCAAAGTCAGGTACAGAGAGAGGCGCGTGCGTGTGTTCGGAAGCACAGGTGAATGTAAAGGTTTGTTTCCTCTCCCAGCACTTAGGCATACTGCCCTTTTCTCCACAGTGCCCCTGGAGGACACACGGAATAAAGTCAGCAGCTGGCCTGGGCAGCTCTGCTCTCTGTGCTTGCTCACCTGTGTGCCCCAGAAGGTGTCTCTGTGACATTCCTGACTTCCTCTCTGTCTTTTCTCCTTTCTTTCCATTCAAGAAAACCCTCTCTTAGAAACAATAGTAGCCAACATGTGTTAGCACCTACCATGTGCTGGTGTTGACTAAGGACTTTATATGCATTCGGTCCTCACAATCTACAAGGCTCTCCCTGGAGTCAGCAGACCTGGCTTCAGTGTTCTTGATGAGTGAGTGACTTGGGCCAGTAACTCACTTCCCCCTTGGAAGTCCAGAGGGCAACACGGCCTGCCCTGATCTTGGGAGGCACTAGAGGAATGAAGCAGCTGTGCAGCCAGGACATGTGTGTACACAGTGAGGGGGGACACACCCGTGCCTTCCCTTCTCCTCGGGCTGTTTTCTTCTCTCACGTGGCCACTGTCATCCCGGAACTACTGTGGCCCAACTCCCTCCCTGAAGCCCTGAACCCGAAGGGTAGGGATTCCGGAGCCCCTGCCACAGAGACTACACTACTTAGAGAGTCATTCCAAAAGACAAAGGGGAACCTCCAAAATGCCTTCCTTTTCATTCTGAGGAGTCTGTCCCTTCTGTGCATATTTATAGTCTACACGGGAGTGTCTGATGCAACTTTGAATTATGCAAATGGGAAATAGTGCACTTGTGTACAATCTTTATATTAAAAAATGTGAAATAATGCAATCACCAAAAATGTTTTAATTTCTCGAGAATCACTTAATTTCA